CAAGTCCTGGCCCCACGGGGTTTGGTTTTGAGGGGTCCCAAGTTCCCACAGTTGTCCCGACAAAATGGAGGACGTCGTCTCCTCCTGCTGCAGCCATGGCGGGAGGTGGGGGACTATTCCCCACGGGGCGCGGCGAGGGTGGAAGGGCCTCCACTGACCGCAGCGCACTCAAGACTCCAGTTCAACCGCGGCCCCGAAAGCTCACTTGGCCCCGCTCCAGCACCTCCCCGGCCTCGCCCCTCTTGGGGGCCTTCAAGGAACTGGACAGGGAGGGCGCTGGGGCATCCAGGCCGCCGCTCTCCTCGAGCAGAGGCGTTGGGAGCCGCTGCCGCAGCTTGGGCCCCCGGGCTCGGGCGAGGGCAGGCAGCCCCGCCGGAGTCTCCCGGGCTGTGTAGGTCCCGGAGAGCCCCGGGCCCCGAGGGGCCGAAGCGGGCCGCTACGACGGGCGGCGAATCTCGGGCTCCTGACCCTGGCGGACCCGGTAGCTGGGGGCGGGAGACCGGCGGGGAGACAACCCGACCGGGAGTTGAGGGCTGGCAGGCGGGAGTGGAACTGCAGGGCCGCGGGTGTGGCCCGCACCTGACGGACAGCTCTTCGGCCACCCCACCGAGGGGGCGCCCTGAAGGACGGCCGTCGGAGCCAATGGGCGTGCCCAAGGCGCCCAGGCTCGTCTCCCTCGCCAGCCAACGAGCGCACGGAGGGTGGGGCCTCCTCGGGCTCTGCTGCGCCGTCCCCTGCTTCTCCGCCTCCTCACCAGCGCGAAAAGCCGGGACTGGACCTCGCGGAGTTGTGCTTGTCGCCGAAGCGGGGTGGGCTTGTTCGTTCCGCGCAGCCGCAGCCAGAACCGGGTGACGCTTATCCCCGCTGTCTTTCCAGTCCAGGGCCGCTGAGAGTGGGGGTGGCTGGGAGCAGCGCAGCCTCCGGAGGAGGAGGCGGAGGCCGAGGTGAGTGGGGAGGCGGAGATGGGTGAGAGCAGCCTCCGGAGGCTCCCACCGACCCGGGATTAATACCCCGCGGCGCGGCCGCCGTCGCCGTTGCCGCTTCGGGGCCTCGAGGGCAGCTCGGGGCTGCCCTCCTGTCACCGGCGCTTTTGCGTCCGGCCTGAGGGGCTGGGAGAGTGCGAGCGAGGCCGGGAGGGTTGGGTGAGGCGGTCGCCAGCGGCGGAGGTCGCGGGGCCGGCGGGGAGGCGGGGTGGCGGGGCGGGTTGCCGGCCGCCCGGGGAGGTCGCGGGGCATTTTTCTTTCTCTCCTGCCGCATAGTGGCGGGGGGCGGGTTGGGCGAGGGAGGGGCGCCCCGGCCGGGTCTTCGCTGTCAGGACCGCGCTGCCACCCTGCCGCCGGAGCCGAGGTCCCCAGGTTTTTCGGGCGAGGGCTTCTGCCTCTGCCCCGCTGGGTCCCCTCCTTCGCTCATCTTTTCCCAGGCGCTGCGCGGCTTTTACTCTTTGCTGCTGATCTGGGCGAGTTTAATGGCGGATCTGGGGCCCTGTCGTCGACTGCTGGGGCCCCAGGGCAACTTCTTGAGGCAACTGTGGGCCCAGAGGTGATGCGCGCCGCCCGTTACCTCTGAAATGGTGCTTGGAGTGACAGAGATGACGCTGGGTGGGTACCGAAATTGGTTTTCAATTCTCATTCTAGGACCAGGAATCACCTTCAAGCCTATGTCGTGAGGCTTTGGCAGAAATTAAGAAGGAAATATCTCCATTGTGAGTTGTTTTTTTTTTTTTACCCCGCTTTGAGAACTTTTTTTTTTCTTTTCTGTCTCTACAGGTTCATTGGCATGGAAAAATGTTCAGTGGGAGGATTAGAGTTGACTGAACAGACTCCTGCTTTATTAGGGAATATGGCCATGGCAACTAGTCTCATGGACATAGGGGATTCATTTGGTCATCCAGCTTGTCCTTTAGTCAGTAGATCTAGGAACTCACCAGTGGAAGATGATGATGATGATGATGATGTTGTGTTTATTGAATCTATACAACCTCCTTCAATTTCTGCTCCAGCAATAGCTGATCAAAGAAACTTCATATTTGCATCATCAAAAAATGAAAAGCCTCAAGGAAATTATTCTGTAATTCCTCCTTCTTCAAGAGATTTGGCATCTCAGAAAGGAAATATAAGTGAGACAATTGTTATTGATGATGAAGAGGACATAGAAACAAATGGAGGAGCAGAGAAAAAGTCTTCCTGTTTTATCGAATGGGGACTTCCTGGAACTAAAAACAAAACCAACGATTTGGATTTCTCCACTTCCAGTCTTTCAAGAAGTAAGGTAAATGCAGGAATGGGTAATAGTGGTATCACTACAAACGTACACCCCATCTTTAACTCCACAGACCAAGACTGGAGTAAGACCTTTTAACCCTGGTAGAATGAATGTGGCAGGAGACTTATTTCAGAATGGAGAATTTGCAACTCATCATAGTCCTGGTAAGCAGTAAGTGATACTGTTTCTACCTCAATTCCATGATTTTTTTCTTGTTTCATTTTTAAGATTCTTGGATCTCCCAGTCAGCTTCATTTCCCAGTAATCAGAAACAGCCAGGGGTGGATTCTTTATCACCAGTGGCCTTACTTCGTAAGCAGAATTTCCAGCCTACAGCCCAACAACAACTTACTAAACCAGCTAAAATCACTTGTGCAAATTGCAAAAAGCCTTTACAGAAGGGACAGACAGCTTATCAACGAAAAGGATCAGCTCACCTCTTTTGCTCTACCACCTGCCTTTCTTCCTTCTCTCATAAACGTACTCAAAACACACGAAGCATAATATGTAAAAAGTAAGCAGTACCTTTCAACATTTCTCCACATACTTAAATTATGTGTCTATCCCTTCTGTTTCAGAGATGCATCTACAAAGAAGGCTAATGTCATTCTTCCAGTAGAATCAAGCAAATCCTTCCAAGAATTTTATAGTACATCTTGTTTGTCTCCCTGTGAAAACAACTGGAATCTTAAAAAAGGAGTTTTTAATAAGTCAAGATGTACAATTTGTAGTAAATTAGCAGAGGTCTGGATTTTTATACCTAAGTTGTTGTTTAGTCTTAGTTAATGAATTCTGGTTTTTCTTTTAGATTCGCCATGAAGTCAGCGTAAATAATGTAACACATAAACTGTGCAGTAACCATTGCTTTAATAAGTACAGATTGGCCAATGGTCTAATAATGAACTGCTGTGAACACTGTGGAGAGTACATGCCTAGTAAGAGTACTGGAAACAACATCCTGGTGATTGGAGGTCAGCAGAAGAGATTTTGCTGCCAAAGTTGTATTAACGAATATAAACAGGTAATTCTTTTTCATGAGCTTTAAATGATCAATAAAATAAAATTATAATCCTCTTTGTCCTCAGATGATGGAAACAAAATCAAAAAAATTAACAGCATCAGAAAATAGAAAAAGGAATGCTTTTAGAGAAGAAAATGAGAAACAATTATATGGATCGTCAAATACACTTTTGAAAAAAATAGAGGGAATCCCAGAAAAAAAGGAAAAGACTTCACAGCTACAGCTTTCAGTAGAATGTGGCACGGATACATTACTGATCCAAGAGAATGTGAATTTACCTCCTTCTTCCACGTCAACCATAGCTGATACATTTCAAGAGCAACTGGAAGAGAAAAATTTTGAAGACTCCATTGTACCAGTTGTGCTTTCCGCAGATCCAGGTACGTGGCCCCGAATTTTGAATATTAAACAACGGGACACTCTTGTTGAAAATGTTCCGCCTCAAGTAAGAAATTTTAACTTTCCAAAAGATAATACAGGGAGGAAGTTTTCAGAAACTTATTATACACGGATTCTTCCAAATGGTGAAAAAACCACTAGATCCTGGTTACTTTATTCAACCTCAAAAGATTCTGTGTTTTGTCTATATTGCAAACTCTTTGGGGAAGGAAAAAATCAACTGAAAAATGAAAATGGGTGCAAAGATTGGCAACATTTATCACATATTCTTAGTAAACATGAAGAAAGTGAAATGCACGTCAACAATAGTGTTAAGTACTCAAAATTAAAATCTGATCTGAAAAAAAATAAAGCTATTGATGCTGCAGAACACAGATTATATGAAAATGAGAAAAATGATGGTGTGCTGTTGTTGTACACGTAATATACCTGAGTTGTTTTTTGGCATGATGATCAGAATCTTACATTACTCAGAAAACATCTGTCCTGCAATAGTCAGTACTATTGTGTTGTAAGTCTCCTCTACAGAGTAACTTGCAGCAGTTCCTTAGCAATAAGTATGATAGCAAATAAATAGCAAAGAATGTTTCCATTCTAAATCTAAAACTAATTAGATTCAATCATCATTAGGCAATGACTTCATTAGGCAATGAAGATTAACAATAGGTAATTGTTAATCTTCAAAATCTATCAATTTACACCTATTTAAAAATTGGCATTTAATGACTGCCATTTGATGGGTTTGGTTAATATTCTGTTCTTGGCCGGGCGCAATGGCTCACGCCTGTAATCCAAGAACTTTGGGAGGCTCAGGCGGGTAGATCAATTGAGGTCAGAAGTTCAAGACCAGCCTGGCCAACGTGGCAAAACCTCGTCTTTACTAAAAATACAAAAATTAGCCAGGTGTGGTGGCACACACCTGTAGTCCCAGCTACTCAGGAGGCTGAGGCAGGAGAATCGCTTGAACCCAGGAGGCAGAGGTTGCAGTGAGCTGAGATTGCACCACTGCAGTCCAGCCTGAGCAACAGAGCGAGAGTCAGTCTCAAAAGAAAGAAAAATATTATGTTCTAATTACCTTGAAAGAGGAAAGAAAGGCTTGAATTGATCAATACCAGTTTGAATAAGATACTTATGTGAACAAGCATTCTCAACATTATTATTAAAGTAAAACTACTCAGTTTACAGAATGGGATCTGAAACTACAGCTTTTTGCTATTAAACCAAATACTTGTGATCTACTTTGTTTGAGCAAAACAGCATTATTTGTTATGTTAATGATGGTTAATTTCCATTTTATTGGTTTTATGTTTATTTTAATTTGTAAATGTTTTAGCATTTATTATTGTATGTGAACTATATTTACCTATTTTATGTTGATAAAAATATAAAAAATATTAAAATAAGTATATATTAAGTTAACCTTCAAGTGTTATGGGCTTTTTTCTCCCTGT